TACCAGCTACTAGGGAGGCTGGGGCAGGAGAATCGCTTGAACCCGGGAGGCGGAGGTTGCAGTGAGCCGAGATTGCGCCACTGCACTCCAGCCTGGCGACAGAGTGGGAATCCGTCTCAAAAAAAAAAAAAATTTAGCTGGGCGTGGTGGTGCGAGCCTGTAGTCCCAGCTCCTCGGGAGGCTGAGGTGGGAGGCTCACTGGAGCCCAGGAGGTTGAGGCTGCAGTGAGCCGAGATCGCACTACTGCACTCCAGCCTGGGCGACAGAGCTAGACCCTGTCTCAAATAAATAAATAATAAAAATCTAAGACTACGATAACCCTACAGTTGGCCCGCGGGGCATTCAACCTTCCATGGATTGAAAATATTCGGGAAAAATAAAGATAATAAAACATAATACAAATAAATACAGTATAACAACTAGTTCCATAGCACTTGCATTGTATTAGGTATTATACTTAATCTAGGGGATGGTTTAAATATCTGGGAAGGTGTATGCAGGTTATATGCAAACACTATACCATTTTACATAAGGGACTTGACCGTCTGCGGATTCTGGTGTCTACGGGGTCCTGGAACTAATCCCCATTTCATGAGAGGGGATGACTGTACACACGTCAGTGTGTATTAGGCCATCAAAACGCCTCCGGGAAATTCTCGGGTTATTTTGAAAACCCCTCCCCTCCCCAAGACCTTTAACCTAGAGGGCTGTTGGGGCGGTCTCCTAGGAGACCACACAGAAACGACTGCGCATGCGTGCATTCCCCCCCCCCCCCCCCCCCCCCCCCCCGCCCCGGCTGATGCAACCTCACGCTGCCGTGCGGCTCTACCTCGAGTAAGGAAGCCGACAGGGAAATCTGGCAAAACCAATCGGCGGCCACACGGAAGTGGGCGGAAAGGCCCGCCCCCCGGGGATTTTGCGAGTGACGTTGGGCGGCGCGGCGCTAGGGACGTAGACGCCCAACAGTCCTGCGTCTCTTCCGGCGTCTAGGGGGGTGTCCTGCCGGCGCGCGGGCCCTGCGGCCATTTTGGGCTTCGCTTCCACCGCACCAGCCGGCCTACCCAGTCCTTCCGGTATCGCGTTGCTCAGGGGCTTTTCAACCCTCTGTCAGTCGGAAAACCATCGCCGAGGCCGTGGGGGGACTCCTATCCATGGTGTTGAAGCGTCGAGCCGACTAGGGAACCTCCTTCCCCGCCAGGATGGAAGTCGCATCAGTCGCCGCCTATTGCGCGGGCTGTTCTTCCCTGTGTTCTGCCGCCCGCTGCCGCATTCGCTGCCCTCTGTGGCTTTTCTGCTGGCTCGAAGATCGGCCTGGAGCAGCGACGCCACCGCTGGGCAAGGCCGAGACTCTGTAGGCTTCCTCCGAATCCCGTCGACCTCCAGCCGCTGAGCGCCGCGGCCCTACCTGAGAGACTGTCAAGAAAAAGGAGATGGAGCCGGGGACAGGCGGATCGCGGAAACGGCTTGGCCCTCGGGCGGGCTTCCGGTTCTGGCCACCCTTTTTCCCTCGGCGATCGCAAGCAGGCTCTTCTAAGTTCCCGACGCCTCTTGGCCCGGAAAACTCCGGGAACCCCACACTGCTTTCCTCTGCCCAGCCCGAGACTCGGGTCAGTTACTGGACGAAACTGCTCTCCCAGCTCCTTGCGCCGCTCCCCGGATTGCTTCAGAAGGTGCTAATTTGGAGCCAACTTTTCGGTGGAATGTTTCCGACCAGATGGCTAGATTTTGCTGGAGTCTACAGCGCCCTGAGAGCCCTGAAGGGACGGGAGAAACCAGCCGCCCCCACAGCGCAGAAATCTTTGAGTTCGCTGCAGCTCGACTCCTCAGACCCCTCGGTCACCAGTCCCCTTGATTGGCTAGAGGAGGGGATCCACTGGCAATACTCGCCCCCAGACCTAAAATTGGAGCTTAAGGCCAAGGGAAGTGCTTTGGACCCTGCAGCACAGGCTTTTCTCTTAGAGCAGCAGCTGTGGGGAGTGGAGCTGTTGCCCAGTAGCCTTCAATCCCGTCTGTACTCTAACCGGGAACTTGGCTCTTCGCCCTCTGGGCCTCTAAACATTCAACGCATAGACAATTTCAGTGTGGTATCCTATTTGCTGAACCCTTCCTACCTGGACTGCTTTCCTAGGCTAGAAGTCAGCTATCAGAACAGTGATGGAAATAGCGAGGTAGTCGGCTTCCAGACACTAACCCCAGAGAGCAGCTGCCTGAGAGAGGACCATTGTCATCCCCAGCCGCTGAGTGCAGAACTCATTCCGGCCTCGTGGCAGGGATGTCCACCTCTTTCTACGGAAGGCCTACCAGAAATTCACCATCTTCGCATGAAACGGCTGGAATTCCTTCAACAGGCTAGCAAGGGGCAAGATTTACCCACCCCTGACCAGGATAATGGCTACCACAGCCTGGAGGAGGAACACAGCCTTCTCCGGATGGATCCAAAACACTGCAGAGATAACCCAACACAGTTTGTTCCTGCTGCTGGAGACATTCCTGGAAACACCCAGGAATCCACTGAAGAAAAAATAGAATTATTAACTACAGAGGTTCCACTTGCTTTGGAAGAAGAGAGCCCTTCTGAGGGCTGTCCATCTAGTGAGATACCTATGGAAAAGGAGCCTGGAGAGGGCCGAATAAGTGTAGTTGATTACTCATACCTAGAAGGTGACCTTCCCATTTCTGCCAGACCAGCTTGTAGTAACAAACTGATAGATTATATTTTGGGAGGTGCATCCAGTGACCTGGAAACAAGTTCTGATCCAGAAGGTGAGGATTGGGATGAGGAAGCTGAGGATGATGGTTTTGATAGTGATAGCTCACTGTCAGACTCAGACCTTGAACAAGACCCTGAAGGGCTTCACCTTTGGAACTCTTTCTGCAGTGTAGATCCTTATAATCCCCAGAACTTTACAGCAACAATTCAGACTGCTGCCAGAATTGTTCCTGAAGAGCCTTCTGATTCAGAGAAGGATTTGTCTGGCAAGTCTGATCTAGAGAATTCCTCCCAGTCTGGAAGCCTTCCTGAGACCCCTGAGCATAGTTCTGGGGAGGAAGATGACTGGGAATCTAGTGCAGATGAAGCAGAGAGTCTCAAACTGTGGAACTCATTCTGTAATTCTGATGACCCCTACAACCCTTTAAATTTTAAGGCTCCTTTTCAAACATCAGGGGAAAATGAGAAAGGCTGTCGTGACTCAAAGACCCCATCTGAGTCCATTGTGGCCATTTCTGAGTGTCACACCTTACTTTCTTGTAAGGTGCAGCTGTTGGGGAGCCAAGAAAGTGAATGTCCAGACTCGGTACAGCGTGACGTTCTTTCTGGAGGAAGACACACACATGTCAAAAGAAAAAAGGTTTGTTTCTTGTCTTTTAACATGCCTGATATCTGAATATTTTATTTTCACTACTGTTTTATAGATCCCTACCAAGAAGAAGGATGAAGAACTTAATAGCAAAAGAAGAGCACAATTGCCAGAGATGCGAGAAGAAAGGACCTCACACGGTTCTTGACTTTTCTACAGAGCTCACTGCACATTTTCCCACTAAAATGTTGGGTAAATATTTATACTTAAGATTGGATTGGCCAGTTGAATAACAACTTTTTTTTTTTTTTTTGAGACAGGGTTCCACTCCCATCACCCAGACTGGAGTGCAATGGTGCAATCTTGGTGCTGAACCTCCGCCTCCCAGGCTCCAGCGATTCTCCTGCCTTAGCCTCCTAAGTAGCTGGGACTACAGGCAGATGCCATCACACCCAGCTAACTTTAATTTTTTTGTAGAGATGGGGTTTCACCATGTTGCCCAGGCTGGTCTCGAACTCTTGGGCTCATGAGCTGCCTGCCTTGGCCTCCCAAAATGCTGGGATTATAGGCGTGAGCCACCACGCCTGGACTCTTTTTTTTAATATATATAAATAGAGATGGGGTCTGGCTATGTTGCCCATATAGCAACTCCTGGCCTCAAGCAGTCCTCCTGCCTTGGCCTCCCAAAGTGCTGGGATTACATGTGTGAGCCACTGGGCCTGGCCAAGTTAATAGCTTTCCCAAAGTCACCTCTCTTATCAGCTTTATTGAAGTTTCATCCACACAGCCTTGTCTGACCAGAAACAAGTGTGCCACAATCATCAGATGATGTAGAATCACAGAATTTAAATGTCCTTAGAGAAAAGCTACCGTAAGCTTTAACTAAATTTGTAGAAAGTAATTACAAATTTCAATTTGGCTAGGTATACCACATCCATTAATTCTAGTGTCATTATTAATATAAGACACATTGTTAATTTATGAATTTAATATGCGAGCAAATCAACTGAGACCCTCCTTTCCCAGAATTAATAGGCTGCATTGGAGTACCAGAGTATTCTTGCCACCACACCAGGGGTTTTAGCTCTTTGGCAGAAGATTGGCTTTGGGTTTCTAGTGATGCTCTGTTGTCTCCACCAGATGGCGTTATCTTCCATCTGGGAGTGCCTGATGGACACCTGTTATTACAGATCTGGTTGCTATTGCTCCCCTGGAGGTGGGTCCCTCAATGTGTAAACAAGCTGGAAAACTGCCCTGCCCTGCCCATTCCAGGCCTGCCTGGCCCAGTGTGACTCCACCTTTTTGTGGTAATTACCCAGAAGTAGGGGCTCTTTCTTATAGGAGAACCAAGATTTGTATTTGAACACAAACAAAGGAACTGATTTTTTTTTTGAGTCTTGCTGTCGCCCAGGCCTAGGCTGGAGTACAGTGGCACGGTCATAGCTCACTGCAGCCTCCAACTTTTGGGCTTAAACAATCCTCCCACCTCAGCCTCCCAAGTAGCTAGGACCACAGGCATGCACCACATTGCCTGGCTAATTTTATTATTTTTGTGTGTAGAGATGGGGTCTAATTATATTGCCTAGGCTGGTCTCAAACTCCTGGCTTCAAGAGATCCTACTGCCTGGGGCTCCCAAAGTGTCGCGATTACAGGCATGAGCCACCTCACTTGGCCCTTGTATACTTTTTTATCACTGTTCAAGTCACATTGAATTTTAATTGTGATTTGCTCTTTCCTTTCTTCCTCTGTGGTGGAAGGGTCTGCGCAGTGACCAGAGTATTTTAGACACATGATACACTTTTCTTTAACTCAAGTGGTAATTTCCATAGCCTCTTTTTTCCAACACACAGGCTCCCTCCCGACATAACAAGTAATTTATGAATTCATTTCAAAGAAGCAATTTTGTATGTGAAAAGGTCTATCTTCAATGTTTACATTATTTTGTATTTGTAGTATTTGATTTTTTTTTTTTTGAAAAGCTAGCATTATTAGTGATGACCTGAAACCCAAAGTTTTAAATCAGTTGATGTAAGGTCGTCATGACTACTCTTTCCAGTGGTAGCCTAAGGTTCGCTGAAACATTGTCATCGTTATGAAAGGCACTTCATTATGCAGGATACCATTCATATCCAGTTTTCTAAGATGGTTGAGGACATTGTTTTTTAAACTTTTCTGTTTTTTAAATTGACAAAAATTGTATATGTTTACTGTCTACAACATGATGTTTTGAAATATGTGTACATTGTGGAATGGTAAGTCAAGCTAATTAACATGTATTACCTCACATACTTAGCATTTTTTTTGTGGTAAGAACCCTTAAAATCTACTCTTAGCAATTTCCTTTTTCTATTTATTTATTTATTTGAGACAAGCTGGAGTGCAGTGGTGCAATTTCGCCTCACTGTAACCTCCGCGTCCTGGGCTCAAGCAATTCTCATGTCTCAGCCTCCCAAGTAGCTGGGACTACAGGCGCGTGCCACCACACCCGGCTAATTTTTTGTATTTTAGTAGAGACAGGTTTCACCCCATGTTGCCCAGGGTGGTCTCGTACTCCTGAGCTCAGGTGATCTGCCTGCCTTGGCCTTCCAAAGTGCTGGGATTACAGGCGTGAGCCATCACGCCTGGGCTTTTTATTTATTTATTTTATTTTATTTTATTATTTATTTATGTATTTATTTATTTTGAGACAGAACCTTGCTCTGTTGCCAAGCTGGAGTGCAGTGGCATGATCATGGCTTTCTTCAGCCTCAACCTCCTGGGCTCAGGCAATCCTCTTGCCTCAGTTTCCCGAGTAGCTGGGACCACAGGCTCACACCACCACAACAGGCTAATTTTTAAGTTATCTGTAGGGGCGAGATCTCCCTATATTGCCCAGGCTGGTCTTGAAGTCCTAGGCTTAAGTGTTCCTCCTGCCTCCCAAAGTGTTGAGATTACAGGTGTGAGCCACCTCACCTGGCCAATTTGCAAGAATATAATACATTGTTATTGACTATGGTCACCATGTCGTACAGTAGATCTCTTGAACTTATTCCTCCTCACTGAAAGTTTGTATCCTTTGAGCAACGTCTCCCCAACCCACTTCTTGTTTTTTATTAACTTATTAAAGTATAATTTACAATAAGTTTCACTCATTTTAAGTATGAATTCAATGAGTTTTGATAAACACGTGTAGTCATATAAACACCACCACTATCAAAATATGGATCATTTCCATCACCCAGAAAGTTCCCTTATGTTCTTTTGTATTCGGTCCCCTTCCCAACCTCCAGCTTTTGGCAGCCATTGCTTTTCTTTTCTTTGTCTTTTTTTTTTTTTTTGACAGACAGGGTCTTACTGTCACCCAGGCTGGAGTGTAGTGGTGTGATCACGGCTCACTGCAGCCTTATCTCCCTGGGTTCAGGTGATCCTCCCACCTCAGCCTCCTGAGTAGCTGGGACTACAGCTGTGTGCGACCACACCCAGCTGGTTTTTTGTTTTTTTTTTTTTGTTTTTGTTTTTGCTTTTTTTTTTTTTTTTGTATTTTTAGTAGAGATAAGGTTTTGGCATGTTGCCCAGGCTAGTCTTGAACTTCTGGGCTCAAGAGATCTGCCTGTTTTGGCCTCCCAACATGCTGGGATTGCAGGTGTGAGCCACCACGTCTGGCCTTTGATCTGCTTTCAACACTTTTAGCTCTTCTAGAATTTCAGAAAAATGGTATCGGATGTACAGCATGGACCCTTCTGTGGTGGGCTTCTTTACTGTAATGCTTTTGAGATTCATCTGTGCTGTTGAGTGTCTCTGCAGTCCATTCCTTCTGTTGAGTGTATCAGTAGTCCATTCCTTTTCATGGCTGAGTAGTATTTCATTGTATAATTATACCACTATTTGTTCATTTACTAGATAATAAACAGTTGGCTTGTTTAAGTATGAATTCAATGAGTTTTGATAAATATGTGTAGTTATATAAACATGACTACATATATAAACATATAAACATATACATATATAAGCACATATAAATTTGTGTCTATTATGAATAAAGCTTCTATGAACTGTTGAGTACAAGCGTTTGAGTGGACATATGATTTCATTGCTTT